TCATGCAGACCCTGTCACAAGATTATAGTTCCCTTCTATTGCTCTATAGAGAACAACTTGAACATTATGAAATACTCAGTTTTCCCTTTGAGATAGTCTTTCAGATCCTGCATACCAATGAAACTACTGCCTCAGCTGGCCTGAAGGATCCCACTGATGCCAGCTGGTCTGAGGAACCCGTGAGAAACTGATTCAGCAAAGAATGCAGCTTCCCTATCCTGATGATTTCATCTCCCTTACTCCGACCAATCAAGGACCCCAATTTTCCAGCCCCTCGCCCTCTGTGATCCTCTTAAAAACCTCAGCCCAGAACTCTTGGGAAGATAGATTCGAGGATCTCTTCCCATCTCTTTGCTAGGTGCCCTGCAATCATTAAACTCTTTCCCTGCTGCAAACTCTGCTGTCTTCGTGTAATGGGTTTGTTACTGCACAGCAGGCATACGAACCTGTTGATCCTATATCTCTATCACCTAGGCTGGAGGGCAGAGGCACGATCATAGCTCCCCGCAGCCTCCACCTCTTGGGTTCAAGAGATCCTCCCGCCTCAGCCTCCCGAGTAGTTGAGCCTGCAGGCGTGCACCACCACCCCTGGCTAATTTTGGGTTGGTTTTGTTTGTTTGTTTGTGTTTGTAGAGATGAAGTTTCGCTATGTTGCCCAGGCTAGTCTCGAATTCCTGGCCTCAAGTGATCCTCCAGCCTCGGCCTCCCAAACTGCAGGGATTACAGGCAGAAGCCACCATGCCCGGCTAATAACCTGAATCTCTTGACGGTGAAGAGAAATAAGGAGAGGGGTAAAATGGCTAAAGGATGTCTGTTTGGAGGCAAGGAAGGTCGCCCAGAGGTCAGGCACGCTCCCCTTGGCGGACACAGCTGGGCTTCTCAGAGACTCCTAAATCCTGCCTCGCATCTCAAATCGGCTTAACGACGCGAAAGAGCTGGGCGACGCGCGCGCACTCTCGCGGAAGCTTGAGTCTCGGCGCCCGCCGTAGACGTCGTGACAGAGGCGGCCCGTTGCCTTGGAGCCAGAGAGACGCAGCTAGGCCTGCACGGCTGTGGAGAGATCCTGCCACGGGCCTTGTTCACCATGTCGGTGCTGGATGCGCTTTGGGAGGATCGGGATGTCCGTTTCGACCTGTCCGCGCAGTGAGTTTCCAAGATTCCCGAGGGATCTTCAACTATAAAATTCAAACCTTTATATTCACTTTAGGCAAATGAAAACAAGACCTGGAGAAGTCCTTATTGATTGTTTAGATTCCATTGAAGACACCAAAGGAAATAATGGAGATAGAGGTGAGTATATTTTTAAATGTATCTTATATTCCAGTTAACCTATTTTTTGTCTGTGTGCTTTTAGGTAGACTCTTGGTAACAAATTTAAGAATTCTCTGGCACTCTTTGGCATTATCAAGAGTCAATGTTTGTAAGTATCTTTGTTAGATAAGTCTGAAGAAATGCTCTTTACATTCTTTGCTTTTGGATTTTAGCTGTCGGTTACAATTGCATATTGAATATTACAACAAGGACTGCTAACTCTGTAAGTCTAAAAAATCTTATTGCAATATATATATCTGAACTTTTAAATAAATTTGTCCTTACAGAAATTACGAGGCCAAACTGAAGCTCTCTATATACTAACAAAATGTAACAGTACTCGTTTTGAATTTATATTTACAAATTTGGTTCCTGGAAGCCCTAGACTTTTTACTTCTGTGATGGCAGTACACAGGTATAGTAATACTTTATGGATTATTGAATATTTTGAGTTGTCTTTTGTTTGTTCTTTTTCATAGAGCTTATGAAACTTCTAAAATGTATCGTGATTTTAAATTAAGAAGTGCACTAATTCAGAACAAGCAACTAAGACTGTTGCCACAAGAACATGTATATGATAAAATAAATGGAGTTTGGAATTTATCCAGTGATCAGGTATTGTGCAAAGAGCTAGTGAACCTTTTGGGTCATTTCGGTATCTCATTACTGTTTTTTACAGGGCAATTTAGGAACCTTTTTTATTACCAATGTGAGAATTGTGTGGCATGCAAATATGAATGATAGTTTTAATGTCAGTATACCATATCTGCAAATTGTAAGTACATACATTTTGATGACCTTATTTTATTGCATGTTTTTCTTTTTCATTTTGTATCTAGCGTTCAATAAAGATTAGAGATTCAAAATTTGGTTTAGCTCTTGTCATAGAAAGCTCTCAGCAGGTAAGATCTTGTATATTTTTATTAATCTTTGATGGGTTTTTTTTTATTATTTTTTCTCTTGTAGAGTGGTGGATATGTTCTTGGCTTTAAAATAGATCCTGTGGAAAAACTACAAGAATCAGTTAAGGAAATCAATTCACTTCACAAAGTCTATTCTGCCAGTCCCATATTTGGAGTTGATTATGAGATGGAAGAAAAGGTAATTTGTTGAGTATGTGAAATAAAGTTTGCTCTGATGCATTTTAACATCTGCTGATTTTCAGCCCCAGCCGCTCGAAGCTCTGACAGTCGAACAAATTCAAGATGATGTAGAAATAGACTCTGATGGTCACACGGATGCTTTTGTGGTGAGCATCACAAAGGACAGCATTAAATTTCTGTTTGTGAAATAGAATTTTCTTTGTCTTACAGGCTTATTTTGCTGATGGCAATAAGGTAAGGACATTTATTTTACCTACAGTATATGAATTCCCATCTTATCCTCCTGTCTCCCAAAAAGCAACAAGATCGTGAACCTGTATTTTCAGAAGAACTGGGGCTTGCAATAGAGAAATTGAAGGATGGATTCACCCTACAGGGACTTTGGGAAGTAATGAGTTGATTGACCTTGAGTTGAGATGGATTTCTATTAAAGATATCTCTAGTTTAAAGATACTAGTCACCTGCCATAAGTCATGGAATAGTTTTTATATTTACAGCTTTTATATTTAAAACTTGTAAGAGTTTTTTTAATGATTGAGGAAAAAGTCATTTAGAAAACTTCAGTTTTCGGCCAGCGCGTCGAGGGAGGGGCCAGCGACACATGGCCTAGTAACCGTCCGGCCGCGGCGCTGGCTTAAGCCATGGCTGAGGGTAGCTGGATTCCTCAGGCCCGGGCGCTCCTACAGCAGTGCCTGCACGCCCGGCTGCAAATTCGCCCAGCCAATGGGGACGTTGCGGCCCAGTGGGTGGAGGTCCAAAGAGGACTGGTGATCTACGTGTGCTTTTTCAAGGGAGCTGATAAAGAACTTCTTCCCAAAATGGCCGAAGCTGGACTGTACTGCTGCCATCTCTGGCTCACTGCAACCTCCCTGCCTGATTCTCCTGCCTCAGCCTGCCGAGTGCCTGCGATTACAGGCGCGCGCCGCCACACCTGACTGGTTTTCGTATTTTTTTGGTGGAGACGGGGTTTCGCTGTGTTGGCCGGGCTGGTCTCCAGCTCCTAACCGCGAGTGATCCGCCAGCCTCGGCCTCCCGAGGTGCCGGGATTGCAGACGGAGTCTGGTTCACTTAGTGCTCAATGGTGCCCAGGCTGGAGTGCAGTGGCGTGATCTCCGCTCGCTACAACCTCCACCTCCCAGCTGCCTGCCTTGGCCTCCCGAAGTGCCAAGAGTGCAGCCTCTGCCCGGCCGCCACCCCGTCTGGGAAGTGAGGAGCGTCTCTGCCTGGCTGCCCATTGTCTGGGACGTGAGCAGCCCCTCTGCCTGGCTGCCCAGTCTGGAAAGTGAGGAGCGTCTCTGCCCGGCCGCCATCCCATCTAGGAAGTGAGGAGCGCCTCTTCCCACCCGCCATCCCATCTAGGAAGTGAGGAGCTTCTCTGCCTGGCCGCCCATCGTCTGAGATGTGGGGAGCACCTCTGCCCGGCCGCGACCCCATTTGGGAGGTGAGGAGCAACTCTGCCCAGCCGCCCCGTCTGAGAAGTGAGGAGACCCTCCGCCTGGCAACCGCCCCGTCTGATAAGTAAGGAGCCCCTCTGCCCAGCAGCCGCCCCGTCTGAGAAGTGAGGAGCCCCTCTGCCCAGCAGCCACCCTGTCTGGGAAGTGAGGAGCGTCTCCGCCCGGCAGCCACCCAGTCCGGGAGGGAGGTGGGGGGGTCAGTCCCCCGTCCGGCCAGCCGCCCCGTCCGGGAGGTGAGGGGCGCCTCTGCCCAGCTGCCCCTACTGGGAAGTGAGGAGCCCCTCTGCCCCGCCAGCCACCCCGTCCGGGAGGGAGGTGGGGGGGTCAGCCCCCCGCCCGGCCAGCCGCCCCGTCCGGGAGGGAGGTGGGGGATCAGCCCCCCGCCCGGCTAGCCGCCCCGTCCGGGAGGCGAGGGGCGCCTCTGCCCGGCTGCCCCTACTGGGAAGTGAGGAGCCCCTCTGCCCGGCCAGCCGCCCCGTCCAGGAGGGAGGTGGGGGGGTCAGCCCCCCGCCCGGCCAGCCGCCCGGTCCGGGAGGGAGGTGGGGGGGTCAGCCCCCCGCCCGGCCAGCCGCCCCGTCCGGGAGGTTAGGGGCGCCTCTGCCCGGCCGCCCCTACTGGGAAGTGAGGAGCCCCTCTGCCCGGCCACCACCCCGTCTGGGAGGTGTACCCAACAGCTCATTGAGAGCGGGCGATGATGACAGTGGCGGCTTTGTGGAGTGGAGGTGGGGGGAAGGTGGGGAAAAGATTGAGAAATCGGATGGTTGCCGTGTCTGTGTAGAAAGAAGTAGACATGGGAGACTTTTCATTTTGTTCTGTACTAAGAAAAATTCTTACCCTAAAACTTAAAGTATAATAAAAAAAAAAAAACTTCAGTTTTCTAAAAATTATATTTAAAATTGTAATCAAAATGTACCTAGTTTATAAATGTTTATTTTGTACTTAATACCTGTAAAGTCTTAGTTTTCAGACATTAAGTGACTGTATCATGTTCGGTTTAATAAAGAATTTATGCAGCACCATTTAACGTTTTGAAAGTATTATTTAAAAGAAA